ATCCAACCACCTCCCTTCCCCGACATGTGGGGATTACAGGTCCCTCCCTGGACACATGGGGATTATAATTCAGGATGAGATTTGGTTGGGGACACAGAGCCAAACCATATCAGTGGCCCTGCCACAGCCTCTTATTTTTGATTTTTCAATGTGTTCATTCAACATGATTTCAGATTATTCATTGGAGGGCTACTGTGTGCACAGAAGACACATGGATGAATAAAACAGTATGGTTTCTGATATGCAAAAAACAAAAATACAATTTTTACCCAAAGAACACTGAACACTTAGAAAAAAATACACAAATATATATTTGTAGCCAGGTGAGCGTATATATATATGTATATGTGTGTGTGTGTGTATGCATGTATGTATTTATTTTTATTTATTAATTTTTTAGACGGAGTTTCGCTCTTGTTACCCAGGCTGGAATGCAATGGCACGATCTCGGCCCACCCCAACCTCCGCCTCCCGGGTTCAAGCGATTCTCCTGCCTCAGCCTCCCGCGGAGCTGGGACTACAGGCATGCGCCACCATGCCCGGCTAATTTTGTATTTTTAGTAGAGACGGGGTTTCTCCTCTCCTCCCGGAAGGCGGAGGTTACAGTGACCCGAGATCACGCCGTTACCCTCCAGCCTGGGCGACAGAGCGAGACTCTGTCTCGAAAAAAAAAAAAAAAAAAGACTGGTCTCGAACTCGCGACCTCAGGTGATCCGCCCGCCTCGGCCTCCCAAAGTGCTGAGATTACAGGCGTGAGCCACCGCGCCCGACAAAAATATGTATTTTTAAGTGTCAGTGTGCAGAAAGGAGAAGAAAAAAAGTGAAAATTAAAAATGACTTTAATCAGTAACTGCTTAACTAAAATTTAAAGTTATACTTGGAAACGTATAAAACCCATACTATCCCCTTCGCCGCCCTCCCCCGAACTGAGGCAGCAGGGACACCCCTCGCCCTGCCCTGGCCCACACCGGGCCTCGCGCTCAGGCACCGGGCATGGACAGCCCGGCGGGCCTGTGAGGACCCCGCACAGCCAAGATGGCGGCGTCCGTGCGACAGGCACGCAGCCTACTAGGTGTGGCGGCGACCCTGGCCCCGGGTTCCCGTGGCTACCGGGCGCGGCCGCCCCCGCGCCGCAGGCCGGGACCCCGGTGGCCAGACCCCGAGGACCTCCTGACCCCGCGGTGGCAGCTGGGACCGCGCTACGCGGCTAAGCAGTTCGCGCGTTACGGCGCCGCCTCCGGGGTGGTCCCCGGTTCGTTATGGCCGTCGCCGGAGCAGCTGCGGGAGCTGGAGGCCGAAGAACGCGAATGGTACCCGAGCCTGGCGACCATGCAGGAGTCGCTGCGGGTGAAGCAGCTGGCCGAAGAGCAGAAGCGTCGGGAGAGGTGCGTGCGTGCAGGCAGACGCGGGGCTGCCCCAGTGTCACAGCCCACTCTCCCTCCCCTGCAGGGAGCAGCACATCGCAGAGTGCATGGCCAAGATGCCACAGATGATTGTGAACTGGCAGCAGCAGCAGCGGGAGAACTGGGAGAAGGCCCAGGCTGACAAGGAGAGGAGGGCCCGACTGCAGGCTGAGGCCCAGGAGCTCCTGGGCTACCAGGTGGACCCAAGGAGTGCCCGCTTCCAGGAGCTGCTCCAGGACCTAGAGAAGAAGGAGCGCAAGCGCCTCAAGGAGGAAAAACAGAAACGGAAGAAGGAGGCGCGAGCTGCTGCATTGGCTGCAGCTGTGGCTCAAGACCCAGCAGCCTCTGGGGCACCCAGCTCCTGAGGCTTTGTCCCTTCCCAATAAAGCCTGCTACCTGGCAGTACCCCTGAAGAGATCTGCGTCCTCTCAAGGTGTGCCTCTCTGGGTCCCCTGGTTCCTCCCCCAATACTTAAGAGCTGGGGAATCCCCCACTTGGCTGTACTCAAAAGGGGACAGGGACTCTAGGCCCTGCTGACTAACTGGGGCTTCAGTGGGAGGAAAAGGGGGGTGTACAATGGGCAAATAATGGAGAAGCAGATGGCAGAAGAGAAGAAGGCTTCTGTTTACCAACATTCATCTCCAGTAATTAGCCAATTACAAGGCTGGTGGGGGGGGAAGTATAGCCAAAACAGACTGTGGTGATGATGGTGGGGGCCGGGGAGAAGCAGTCCTTGTAACGTTGGGCTGGGGTCCACTGCCTGGAAATGACACACTGGGGGAGGAGACACCGGAAGCCTCAATCTGCAGGGACTCACAGACTCCTCTCCCCCTTCCAGGCACCCGTCACCATGCCTGCCTGTGCCCAGCCAGCCCCCCAAGACCCAGACAGGTGGGCGCGGGGAGCCCCAGCAGGCACAGACCATAGGGCTAGTTTTTAAAACTTTATTCACTTCAAAACCTTTATCAGAGACACGGTTCTGTTCTGGGGTGGGGGTGGCCTTGACAATGAGCTGATGTTAGCCCTTCTCCAGGCTGGAGGCCAAGGCCAGACTGGGGAGGGGGCCTTGGGCCTTTCAGGACTTGCCCTAGATGGAAAGATTTGGGCCACTCCAATGGAGGATCAAAGTTGGGGCTCCAGCTTCCCCTCATCCTAGAAGAGGATGGGGGGGGGTCCTCAGGGGTTTTTCGGAGGATGGAGAGGCAAGCAGCCGCCTTTCCGTCTGGCTGCAGAGAGCTGGGACAGAGGCCAAGAGGGGCCCATCTGTCGCCTCCCAGTCCTGCCAGCTTCTCTGAGCAGGCTGGGCTGGGGAGGAGGACGGGGGGACAGCTGTCTGGCCCGGGAGATGGGAACAGGGGCCACTTTAGGAGGACAGGAAGCTGGACTGTTTGCTTGTTTTTTTAAGATTTTTGATTTTTTTTTCCATTTCTTAAATAAACATGAATATATATATATTTTTTCTTTTATAAAACTTTCATGGAATAAG